TGCTTGAGCCCAGCAGTTCGAGACCAGCTTGGGTAACGTAGCGAGACCTTGTCTCTACAAAAAAATACAAAAATTAGCCAGGCATGGTGGTGCACAGCTGCAGTCCCAGCTACTAGGGAGGCTGAGGTGGGAGGATTGCCTGAGCCCAGGAGATGAAGACTGCTGTGAGCTGTGATTGTACCACTGTACTCCAGCCTGGGTGACAGAGCAAGAACCTGTCTCAAAAAAAAACAAAAAAAACAAAAAAACAAAAACAAACAAAAACAAAAAAACGGCCGGGTGCGGTGGCTCACGCCTGTAATCCCAGCACTTTGGGAGGCTGAGGCGGGTGGATCATGAGGTCAGTAGTTCAAGACCAGCCTGGCCAACATGATAAAACGCCATCTCTACTAAAAACACAAAAAATTAGCTGGGCTTGTTGCCCGGCACCTGTAATTCCAGCTACTTGGGAGGCTGAGGCAGGAGAATCACTTGAACCAGGGAGGTGGAGGTTGTGGTGAGCCGAGATCACACCACTGTACTCCAGCCTGGGCAACAGAGTGAGACTTTGTCTCAAAAATAAAATAAAATAAAATAAAGGCTGGGCGCAGTGGCTCACGCCTGTAATCCCAGCACTTTGGGAGACCGAGGCAGGCGGATCACAAGCTCAGGAGAGCGAGACCATCCTGGCTAACATGGTGAAACCCCGTCTCTACTAAAAATACAAAAAAATTAGCCGGATGTGGTGGCGGGCGCCTGTAGTCCCAGCTACTCGGGAGGCTGAGGCAGGAGAATGTGTGAACCCGGGAGGCGGAGCTTACAGTGAGCCGAGATCGCGCCACTGCACTCCAGCCTGGGTGACAGATCGAGACTCCGTCTCAAAAAAAAAAAAAAAAAGAGACCAGCCTGATCAACGTGGAGAAACCCCGTCTCTAATAAAAATACAAAAAAAATAGCTGGGCATGGTGGCACATGCCTGTAATTCCAGCCTGGGCAACAAGAGTAAAACTCTGTCTCAAAAAAAAAAAAAAAAAAAATAGCAGAACCTGGGGACTGTGACTTCCTTGGGAGGAGCTGCCCATCCTCTTCCCTTTCATTCTCTCAGCTTTTTGGCCTTTCAGCAAGGAATTGCTTTATGTAAACTAAACGTGGAAGAAAAAGAAATTGTCTTCTCACCTAATTGTAAATTAGTGATGTTTCCCTGGTGCCAGTGAGTATGTTCAGTTCTTGGAGACTTAATGTTAGCTTGTCCTTGAACTCTGAGCTGATGAGTTGTGATATCTACCATTCAAAAGGCCAGGACTGAGTCATGATGGGATTCCTGTGGGGGCAGTTGGCACATGTCTGGTAGATTGGGATAGTGGTGCTGTAGATGGGTATTCTCTACTTGTAGTTTTCCGTTTGAGGGTTCCTGGTGCCCTAACTTCGTGGGATCTGTCCAGCCGCCTTTGTTGAGGTTGGCTTGCCATATACATCCCCTTCTGGAATTTGAAGAATGTTTGGTTTCAGACTGCTCCTCCGCACTGACCCGAGACAGGATAGGAAATTGGACAGATAGAACTGACTCGTCCTGCTGTTCTTGTGTAAGACTAGCTTGCTTCTGGGTCTTGTGTCTCCATGTCTAAAGCCACCCCTCTGTCCCAGCAGGTACCACGAGTGGATGAAATCAGAGGAGCTGCAGCGTTTGACAGCCTCGGAGCCGCTGACCCTGGAGCAGGAGTATGCCATGCAGTGCAGCTGGCAGGAAGATGCAGACAGTGAGGAGTGCCCCCCCACTTCCCCTAGCCCTTGTGTGTGATAGCCCTGTCACCTCCTCCTCAGAGTGTACCTTCATTGTGCTGGATGCCGAGAAGTGGCAGGCCCAGCCAGGCGCCACCGAAGAGAGCTGCATGGTGGGAGATGTGAACCTCTTCCTCACAGATCTAGAAGACCTCACCTTGGGGGAGATCGAGGTCATGATTGCAGGTTTGTTTCACCTAGCCCTGCCTTCCGCTGACGGCGTCAGCGCCGCTCCTGTTGTCTCTCCTAGAGCCCAGCTGCAGGGGTAAGGGCCTTGGCACTGAGGCCGTTCTCGCGATGCTGTCTTACGGTAAGAAAGTGTGAGCAGACAATGCGGGAAGTCTTACTTGCCCCTGTCTCATCTCCTCTGCGAGGAGTGACCACGCTAGGTCTGACCAAGTTTGAGGCTAAAATTGGGCAAGGAAATGAACCAAGCATCCGGATGTTCCAGAAACTTCACTTTGAGCAGGTAAGGATGTCCTGGGGCAGAGTGGGGCTTAGTTAGCAGGCTTTGTTCTCTCTGGCTCACGTAGGTGGCTACGAGCAGTGTTTTTCAGGAGGTGACCCTCAGACTGACAGTGAGTGAGTCCGAGCATCAGTGGCTTCTGGAGCAGACCAGCCACGTGGAAGAGAAGCCTTACAGAGATGGGTCGGCAGAGCCCTGCTGATGGCTGGGCCTTGTGGGCAGCCACTCTGTGTGAGCAGGGTGTTGGGCCCATACACTTCAAAGACCAGAGCCCTGCACTGGGAGAGTGCTCCTGGCCCAGGCTGGGAATCACCTTTCGAGGCCCTTCAGACTCTGGCGGGGCTTGCTGTGGCCTCCCTCCAGCTAGTGGTGTGGCTGAGCAGACTCCAGGGCCAGGGCCAGTTCCCTTCTCCCCTCCCGGCCAAACCCAGACCCAGACTCTAGGAAGCTGGAATGGAGGGCAGGGATCCATGGGAGATGTCGGGATGAAGGTGGGAGCTGGAGGTGCAGGGGGACCTGGAACATGGATGGGAGTGGACAGGCCTTTCTCCTTAGAGGCCAGAGGTGCTGCCCTGGCTGGGAGTGAAGCTCCAGGCACTACCAGCTTTCCTGATTTTCCCGTTTGGTCCATGTGAAGAGCTACCACGAGCCCCAGCCTCACAGTGTCCACTCAAGGGCAGCTTGGTCCTCTTGTCCTGCAGAGGCAGGCTGGTGTGACCCTGGGAACTTGACCCGGGAACAACAGGTGGTCCAGAGTGAGTGTGGCCTGGCCCCTCAACCTAGTGTCCGTCCTCCTCTCTCCTGGAGCCAGTCTTGAGTTTAAAGGCATTAGTGTTAGATACAGCTCCTTGTGGCTGGAAAACACCCCTCTGCTGATAAAGCTCAGGGGGCACTGAGGAAGCAGAGGCCCCTTGGGGGTGCCCTCCTGAAGAGAGCGTCAGGCCATCAGCTCTGTCCCTCTGGTGCTCCCACGTCTGTTCCTCACCCTCCATCTCTGGGAGCAGCTGCACCTGACTGGCCACGCGGGGGCAGTGGAGGCACAGGCTCAGGGTGGCCGGGCTACCTGGCACCCTATGGCTTACAAAGTAGAGTTGGCCCAGTTTCCTTCCACCTGAGGGGAGCACTCTGACTCCTAACAGTCTTCCTTGCCCTGCCATCATCTGGGGTGGCTGGCTGTCAAGAAAGGCCGGGCATGCTTTCTAAACACAGCCACAGGAGGCTTGTAGGGCATCTTCCAGGTGGGGAAACAGTCTTAGATAAGTAAGGTGACTTGCCTAAGGCCTCCCAGCACCCTTGATCTTGGAGTCTCACAGCAGACTGCATGTGAACAACTGGAACCGAAAACATGCCTCAGTATAAAACAAACATTATAAAACGAACGCGTTGCTTGCCGTGGCTCCCTTCGTACCATGTGTACCTCAGCAATGAG